GGCCGTAGTGGGTGCGAGCCTTGCGCCCGTTGCACGGTCAGGGGCCACCCCACGCCGGCGGGACTGCGACTAGAAGAAATGTGGGGCTCTCCCGCGTGCCCCACACTGGGGTCGCTGGCCAGAAAGAGCAAACAAGAGTTGGGAGAGGGGCTGCGCCCGCGCGCCTGCGCAGAGCCAGAGCCGGCCCTCCAGGCTGCAAGGAAAGGAGCGCCAGAGGCGGTGAGGGGAAGGTCCTTTGTGGCACTCGGCTAGTTTCACGGCCGTCAGCCTCGTCCTCGGCTCCTCTTACTCCCGCACAGCGTGGCCCAGGCCCCAGAGTCTCCCTCGCCTTTCTTTCGACGTTGAGCCCCCCGAGGAATCACAAGGCGCTCGGAAGACTCATGCCTGCCCGAAACGGGTCCGAAATGTTTCCAGAGCCCGCGTCGTCCCCTCAGTTCCCCCTCCCGCAGAGGCCGTAACGGGGCGATGCTATCGCCGCGGACACGGCCAGACGCTCGGAGCTGGAGGGAAGGCCCCGGGAAACGGCTCGGGCAAACGTCCGAACCATGGGCTCCGAGGCAGGTGCAGGGCGGACGACTCAGCGGGGGGTTTCCGGCGGGCATGGTGACTCCCTCCCCTCCCCCGCGATACTCGTCCCCCAAACACAACTAAAGGGAGAGTGCACTGTGCCCGGCTCGTGAGCAACCCGGCCCCAGGTGGTCCCCGGCCCTCACGGAGCGCCCCTGGGAGAACACCTCACACGACGCGCACAAGTTCAGAGTGGTATGGGAATGAAGGAAAGGAGTGCGGCGCGGCGCTGTGACAGGGAGGGGAAGACGGGGAGCCGGACGCACGACCGGCGAGCACAGAAGGGCACAGGAGCTGCTCCGCGAGATACCAGCGAGCTGAGGCGCGGGGCTGGCTGGGAAGTAGTCCCGGCCGGGCCCTGGCCCCGCCCCTGCAGGGCGGAGGGACGCATCACGCAGGGGTGGGGAAGCCGGATCCGTGCGCAGGGTTGCTAAGGGTGAAACTTTTCATTGACTTTGCTCACTTCGGGCCGGGGCGCGGGAAGGTGCGGGTTGTTGGCTGAGGCAAGCCGTGGCTCGGGCGACGCGGGGCCAGGAGGGCAGGACCGTCTGCCGGCGACAGCCCATACCGTCTGCCGTTGCGCGACACGAACCACCCTCCGATCCGCCATCCCCGCGTCGTCGCCGCTAGTCCGCCCGCCCGCCCTCGGGCCCCCCGCTGCCGAGCCCGACCTCCTAAGAGCTGAAAGAAATTATTGAGAGTCATAGTCCATAGCCCCCTGCTTCGTCCCCCAACCCTCAACGACGAAAAGGACTTCGGTCCCCTGGCCCGGCGACGCCCGGGAAGGAAAGGAGAGCGACCTCCGCCCCGCGCTCAGGCCACCCTGGAGGGAGAAGCCGCCCCGCGGCCGGTAGAGCGCCCCGCCGCCGCGGAGACCCGAGTGAGTGAGTTGGGGGGCGTGCGGGCGGGGGGCCCGCCCCGAGACCCAGCCGGCCGGACTACCTCTTCCACCCCGCCCCACTCCCGCTTTGCTGGACTCTCCACGTTGCTGCCGCTCCCTCCCCGCCTGGCCAGCATTTTCTTTCCCCATCCAGCTTCCCTCCAGACCCCACTTTCCCCAGCTCCTCTTCTCACGCCATCTGTGCTCCTGGGGTGCCCAAGAGCTCCTTTTTCTCCCAGTTCCAAGAGTGGCCCTCTCCTGGGTGGGGTGCATTTCCTCCCTTCCCCGCCTCCCCCGGTTCTTTATATCCTAGCTACTCGCTAGATCTTCCTTGTTCTCCAAAGAAACATAACTCCCCCCACCGTTAAATAAATCCGAGGAAGGAAGGGGATCCAGGCCTTGTTTTTCTGCTTCTTTTCCCGTGTGCAGGGAAGGGGGGTGGTAATTGTTAATAGACTCTATTTCTGGCTCTGTGGAGCCTGAAGGGTGGAGGGTGGACACCCCCTTTGGCGACGGGACAGGTCAGTGGAGATTGTCCTTGGGCCACTGAGCCAGAGTTCACCGTTTCGGCTGAGCTCTTTATACTCTTAAGTGTTTTAATGGAAAATTGGGCAGAAAAAAGTACCCTTAGAGCAGTGCCAGTGAGTGGATTCTGCTTATCTTGGTAAGGTGCCTGCGAGGTGGGGCCCTACCCCCAAACTCCTTCCCCTCCTGTCCGGAGGATGAACTGTGCCCTTGACCACCAGAAATCTGGGAGGGGAAGGAGGGTGCAGAGAGGAGGCACAGCCGGCAGGCCCTCTCCCTCCCCCAGGAGAAACCAGAACCCCGCACAGCAAGCTTCAGCTTGGGGACGGGTGGAGGCCAGTCTCTGGTGCTACTCCGTATCTAAACGGTCTTTTTCTCCTTCTTACCCACCGTACCCTGGGAATGGGTCCTTCATCTCTGATTTTCCGGCAGAAAAACAATCCTATTGCTTTCTTGGGCTTCTACCCCCATCCCTCCGTGAAGCATAGGGGGAAAGAAGCTTGTGTGGGAGGAAGGATTAAGGAGGTTTAACACCCAGCGGGGGAGCTTGCCGAGGATCTGGTAAGTCTGGTCGTAAAGCAGACCTTGCAATGCATATTTTCTCACGGTGCCTCTCATTTCCCAGAGCCGCCTGGAGCCCAAGGCTGTACACGTGCCCTGTGCTGATTCTCTGCCTAGGAAAGGACCATGCAGCTAGAGATCAAAGTGGCCCTGAACTTCATCATCTCCTACTTGTACAACAAGCTGCCCCGGCGCCGGGCAGACCTGTTTGGGGAGGAGCTAGAGCGGCTTTTGAAAAAGAAATATGAAGGCCACTGGTACCCTGAGAAGCCACTGAAAGGCTCTGGCTTCCGCTGTGTTCACATTGGGGAGATGGTGGACCCCGTGGTGGAGCTGGCCGCCAAGCGGAGTGGCCTGGCGGTGGAAGATGTGCGGGCCAATGTGCCTGAGGAGCTGAGTGTCTGGATTGATCCCTTTGAGGTGTCCTACCAGATTGGTGAGAAGGGAGCTGTGAAAGTGCTGTACCTGGATGACAGTGAGGGTTGCGGTGCCCCAGAGCTGGACAAGGAGATCAAGAGCAGCTTCAACCCTGACGCCCAGGTGTTCGTGCCCATTGGCAGCCAGGACAGCTCCCTGTCCAACTCCCCATCGCCATCCTTTGGCCAGTCACCCAGCCCTACCTTCATTCCCCGCTCCGCTCAGCCCATCACCTTCACCACCGCCTCCTTCGCTGCCACCAAATTTGGCTCCACTAAGATGAAGAAGGGGGGCGGGGCAGCAAGTGGTGGGGGTGTAGCCAGCAGTGGGGCGGGTGGCCAGCAGCCACCACAGCAGCCTCGCATGGCCCGCTCACCCACCAACAGCCTGCTGAAGCACAAGAGCCTCTCTCTGTCTATGCATTCACTGAACTTCATCACGGCCAACCCGGCCCCTCAGTCCCAGCTCTCACCCAATGCCAAGGAGTTCGTGTACAACGGTGGTGGCTCACCCAGCCTCTTCTTTGATGCGGCCGATGGCCAGGGCAGCGGCACCCCAGGCCCGTTTGGAGGCAGTGGGGCTGGCACCTGCAACAGCAGCAGCTTTGACATGGCCCAGGTATTTGGAGGTGGTGCCAACAGCCTCTTCCTGGAGAAGACACCCTTTGTGGAAGGCCTCAGCTACAACCTGAACACCATGCAGTATCCCAGCCAGCAGTTCCAGCCCGTGGTGCTGGCCAACTGACCATCTACCTGCCCGTGGGGCCAGGAGCACCCAAGACCACAGAAAAGAGAAAGGAAAGGCCAAAAAAAAGAGGAAAAGAAAAATGTACAAAAAGATTTTCGATCTTCTCACTCTTACTTCTAGAAAAAAGATCCAGCCCAGGCACGGAATGGGAGGGCCCTGCAAAGCACCCAAGTGTGTTTCACTCACCCCTTACCGCTCGCCCACCGGCCTGTGATTTATTTGGTTGGTTTGGGTTTTATATTTCTTTTTCTTTTTTTTTTTTCTTACATGTAGTTTTCTATATAACATCTTTAATGAGTGGCTTCCTGTGCTAAGAATGGTCCAGATGTGAACTGCTGCTCCCTGCTCCTCCCTTCCTCCTTCACACTCCTAGTTTAGGATTGATGTGTCCAAGCTCATAGGGAAGAAAGAGCTGCAGCTGGAGCCTGACCCTCCCTGGAACAGGGAGAGGCTGGCCCGTGTCACTGCCTCTGTCACCCAGCTATCCTCGCACTCAAAGCCATCCAACCTCAGCAGGCCTTCTCGGGCCCTGCCACCTGAATAGGTCTGACCCCAGTCCCCACTCCCTTTCAGGCTGGGCCACAGGGAGTTGCTGGCTGGCCACTTGACACCCTCCCCCTGGAGCTGATGTCTGTGACTACAGGGAGATTAGCACTTCGTCTAGTGAAACTCCTTTCATCTCTGTCCTATGGCCCCACCCCACCATTCCCTCTAGGCCCAGACCATCATCATGGCCCTGGCCATTGATGTGTATGGGCTTTCTTTCCCTCATGCAGCCCCTTCTTCCCCAGGCTGGATGTTGTGGGTAGGGAGGGGTGTGTGTGTGTGTATTTGGTTTGCTGTCCTTTTTTAAAGGATTCCAAGCCATGTGAAACTTCCCTTCTGGATGTGATTCTGGGTCGCAAGTCCTTATTTATATGTGAGGCTGGGGAATGGGCTGGGGGTATTGGCAGTCCTTTTGCAGGGCAGTGTGTGTGGTGGGGTGACACCGCTGTGGCTTAGCCCAAGACACTCCCAGAGGAAAACACTGCAGAAGGAACTGGTTTGCAGACTGTGGAAGGATCTGCAGTTTTGTTTTTGACCAAAAAAATAATAATAAGTTAGCTCTGAAGGGCAGAGGGAATACCCAAGCCCCTGATGCCTATGAGAAGTCCCTGGACTTCAACCCTCCTGTTGTTTGGCCTTAGCCCAGAGGGAGCTGCTCACCTGAGCACCCTTGGGGGTGGGCAGAGAGGCAGGGTGGGATTTTAGAGTTAGTGTCTGTGCGGGGGCAGCCCTGAGCCTGGAGTTGAGACTTTGGGGTCTCTTAGTTTGGAGGTGTTGAGTGCATTTGTGCCCCTGCCTGGTTGAGAGCTTCTTGGTACCTCTTGCCACCCCTTCTCACTGCCCTGACCCAACCCCACTGGACCTTGATGCTGCGAGGAGTGGTGTCCTGACGGACTCAGCACTCCCGCCTGATGTATTGGATCATAGGAGAGCACTTGCTCTCCTGCCTCTGCCAGGAGAGGGCTTGTTCCTCCAACTCTAGGAGGCCAGGCAAGCATGGACAGGAGCCAAGGGAGCAGGGTCATTAACTTTTTCTTCTTTGCAAAGTGGGCACTTGGCATCAGGGTCCCAATCACCAGAAAGCACCAAAGCCCCTGGCACCCCACCCACTCCATCCTACCCAGGGACCCCAAGTAGGCAACTGTTATGGCAGTGGGTCCAGCCCAGGCCAGCACTGCCAGCCTCCTCTCCCTGCAGTAGGCACCAGCTCTACCTCCCCCGGCAGGCAATGTCCTGGCTTCTCAGCCCAGCACCATCTGTTCCCCTAGACTTCTCAGGGGCCAGCCCAGTCTGGGCCACCCTTTGTTTCCCTCATCCTCGGCTCCCACACAGGTGACAGACCCAGCAGATAGCTTCTCTCTGGGAAAGGTTGGATGCTGCCTTACATCCCCTTCTAGCCCTCCTCCCATCCACACACACAGGCACCCACCCACACCAGGTCGGCTTGTTTCTCACATGTAGGGAGAGAGGGGAGACCAACCCCTTTGTGTCTTTTGAAATACGAAGAAAAATGTGTGTTCAGGAGCATGACTCCAGTGCTGCGCTCTTGGGCCCAGTTCAGTCTGTCTTGTCTCAAATCTAGGCATTTTTGCTTCAATTTTATTTTTTTTAAGAATACAAAAACAGAAATCTGCACTAATTTACCTGGTTTCGTAGGAAAACTTTTTTTTATTTTTTACATTTTTTGGTGTCCGTTTGTATTGAATAATTTGCTACATTTGTAAAATGTAAGAGGTATATAATATATGTATATTTCTAACGTAAAAAACATAATTTTTTTCTTTTCAAGATTTTTTCTTAAAAAGATGAGAGAAACATATTTTTTCAGGAAAAACAAACTTTAAAAAAAAAAGAGGAGAAATAAAACCTTTTCTCCCCTTTCCCCATCCTCTATCTATCCCTCTTTCCCAGGAACAAATCAAAAGGTGGATTATCTTCTGAAGAATGGAAACTGTTAGTCCAGAATGATGTGTTTTTCTCAATGCAGTGAGTTATAGATTCTCTAGTTTTCTCCCTAGGGATGGGAAGGGGGCATTGAGGCAAGCCTGGAGAGGAGCCCGGGGAGCAGGGTCATGAACTTTTTTCTTTAGTGAAGGAGGAATACAATCAAGGGTTTTGTATTCAGAATGTTGTGCAATATTTTGGAATGGGACATTGGTGTGTTTAGAGATTTTAGTTTAAAAACAAAACAAAAAGATTGATCAAATCTGTACAGTTTCTATTGTTCCAGATTTTTTTAAGTTTGTATTAAAAGCATGATACATAATAGCCTTCTGCCTGCTCCTGGCTTGCTTGGTTTC